CTGAGAGAGGGCACCTAGTGTGGCTTCTGCATTTTTCACAGTGCCTGGACCACGGCTGAAAGTAACTCTTGCATGACATTTGACAGAAGAGGAAACCGAAGCTCAGATTAAATTCCCTGTCCACAGCGGGATCATTCGGCACGAGTTCCTCCCTGTCTGGAATGCTCTTCCCCAGCAATAGATCCTGCGGCTCTTCCGTGTCTCAGTCTAATGTCATTCCGTTCCAGGATTCCCGACTTCTTAAAGCATAAATAATCCCTCCCCACCCTCTCATTGTACTGTTATGTAAGTTATTACAATATGTCATTATATATTTAGTCATACTGCTTTAGGTAATGTCTTCTCCACTGAACTGTAAGCTCCATGAGGGCAAGAGTTCAGTCGGTTTTACTTAATAATTAGCACCTAGTACAGTACTAGCATAGAATGAAGGCCTCGCAATTTTTTTTAAATTTATTTTTAGACAGGGTCTTGCGCTGTCGCCCAGGCTGGAGTGCAGTGGTGCAACCTCGGCTCACGGCAGCCTCGACCTTTCGGCTCCAGCGATCCTCCCGCGTCGGCCTCCGGGGTAGCTGGGACTGCAGGCGCGCACCACCATGACTGGCTAATTTTTTTTTTTTTTTTTTTGTAGACATGGGGTCTCGCCATGTTGCCCAGGCTGGTTCCTGAGCTCAAGTGATCCTCCTGCCTCGGCCTCCCAAAGTGCTGGGATTACAGGCGTGAGCCTCAGCGCCCAGCCAAGTTAGCCTTTTTTAAACGTCCTGTCTCCGGAGGTTGCCGAAGTTGGTTTTCTTCGGCCTCCTTCTCTCTCCCAGGCCCAGGGCTGGGACGAGGCCGGTTCCCGCCTGCAACCTGCACTGAAGACGGGAACCTTGGGAGCCGGTACCGGAACGCTCGGAAACGGCACCAAAGTACGAATCCTAGGGCGGAAAAGCGTTACCAAGACACTCGTCCCCAGAGCCGCTTCCTGGGACTCTCTAGCCTCCTACCGCTTCTCAGTGATGTTCCGGTTTCCGCCCTCCTCCTCGCGCTGTTTCCGCCTCTTGCCTTCGGACGCCGGATTTTGACGTGCTCTCGCGAGATTTGGGTCTCTTCCTAAGCCGGCGCTCGGCAAGGTAGGTTGGCGGCCTGCTCTCCGACAGAACTTGGGCCGCGTAACGCTGACCGCTGTGCCTTCAGTTCTCCCAGGAGAAAGCCATGTTCAGTTCGAGCGCCAAGATCGTGAAGCCCAATGGCGAGAAGCCGGACGAGTTCGAGTCCGGCATCTCCCAGGTGAGAGGGTTTCCCTGGGGTCTGGGGTGGGGCAGGGTCGGTCCTGCTGTTCGTTGCTTCTTAGGCTCTTCTGGAGCTGGAGATGAACTCGGACCTCAAGGCTCAGCTCAGGGAGCTGAATATTACGGCAGCTAAGGTAAGCTGGCGCTCCCTCGGCTGGGAGGGAGGTTAACACAGTGGATTTTTGTTTTTTTCTTTAGGAAATTGAAGTTGGTGGTGGTCGGAAAGCTATCATAATCTTTGTTCCCGTTCCTCAACTGAAATCTTTCCAGAAAATCCAAGTCCGGCTAGTACGCGAATTGGAGAAAAAGTTCAGTGGGAAGCATGTCGTCTTTATCGCTCAGGTATCTGTTCTACTGTTGCAGCACGTTTCTGTCATTTTGTTACATGATAATTTTTACCTTACAGAGGAGAATTCTGCCTAAGCCAACTCGAAAAAGCCGTACAAAAAATAAGCAAAAGCGTCCCAGGAGGTGAGTATTTTAGTAGTTTCAGAAATGTGTGTTAGGTTGCTTACCTTTTAAACTATTCTTTTAGCCGTACTCTGACAGCTGTGCACGATGCCATCCTTGAGGACTTGGTCTTCCCAAGCGAAATTGTGGGCAAGAGAATCCGCGTCAAACTAGATGGCAGCCGGCTCATAAAGGTTCATTTGGACAAAGCACAGCAGAACAATGTGGAACACAAGGTAATAGGTCAACATTTTATCATGGAAAGGTTAGTTCTGTGATGAATTCTTTCTTTTCTTGTAGGTTGAAACTTTTTCTGGTGTCTATAAGAAGCTCACGGGCAAGGATGTTAATTTTGAATTCCCAGAGTTTCAATTGTAAACAAAAATGACTAAATAAAAAGTATATATTCACAGTACTCTGTTTCAGTTATGTTTTTCAAAATTCCAAA